ATAAATGAACCTTAATTCTTGTTGGAACCCTGAGTTGGTGCTTTACATGCCAGTAACCTCAGAACTGGAAGTGGGCCTGCCGTGGTGGCTCAGGCCTGTAATTCCAGCACTTTGGGAGGCTAAGGCGGGATGGTCTCTTGCGTCCAGCCTGGGCAACACAGCGAAACCCTGTCTCAACAAAAAATACAAAAATTAGCTGGGCATGGTGGTGCGCGCCTGCAGTCCCAGCTACTGTGGAGGCTGACGCAGGAGGATCTCTTGAGACCAGGAGGTGGAGGTTGCAGTGAGCCCAGATCGTGCCATTACACTCCAGCCTGGGTGACAGAGCAAGACCCTGTCTCAAGAAACAAACATGAAGTCCAGGCGCAGTGGCTCATGCCTGCAATCCCAGCACTTTGGGAGGCTGAGGTGGATGGATCACCTGAGGTCAAGAGTTTGACCAATGTGGCAAAAACCCTGTCTCTACTAAAAATACAAAAATTAGCCGGGCATGGTGGTGCTTGTCTGTAGTCCCTGCTACTTGGGGGGCTGAGGCAGGAGAATCACTTGAATCCGGGAGGTGGAGGTTGCAGTGAGCTGAGACCGCGCCACTGCACTCCAGCCTGGGCAACAGAGCGAGACTCTGTCTCAAAAGAAACAAACAAAAGAACTGGAGGTGGCCCGGCCCCTGCGTCTAACAGTCCTGGGCCCTCCACACCAGCACAGGAACTCAAGCCTGCAGTCACTGGGGCCATGGGGAAGGTGGGAGGAGCCCACAGCTCAGGGGCACTGGGGCAGGCAGGAAGAGCCTCAGAGAGGAAGGGGTGACACCCCCCACCCTTGGGAGGGGCCCCCAGCGGTTGCCAAAGCTGTGTGAGGAGGAGGAGGAAGTGAGAGGAGGAGGTGAGGTGCTGCGGGAGGTGAGCTGGGCTGGTGGGGACAGGGGCAGGGCTTGGGGCTGGGTCTCCGGACAGAGGCCTGGCTTTTCTGTCAGGGCAGGGCCTAGCCCCTGCCCCCATAAAAGAGGAGACATAGGGGGCTTGGTGAGATACCCTGAAACCTCCCCCCTCTGACCCCGCAGCCAGGCCCCAGGCTGGCCGGGAGTGGCCCCTCACACTGGTTCTCCCCACTTTCTCTGCCTGTGGCATCGAAGGCCCCGGGCACCATGGCCCAGGCCCTGGGGGAGGACCTGGTGCAGCCTCCCGAGCTGCAGGATGACTCCAGCTCCTTGGGGTCCGACTCAGAGCTCAGCGGGCCTGGCCCATATCGCCAGGCCGACCGCTATGGATTCATTGGGGGCAGCTCAGCAGAGCCAGGGTAAGGGGGCAGGGTGAGGGCTGGCGGAATGCAGCGTCTGGATACCTGTGCCATGCACCCCCAGGCCGGGCCACCCACCTGCAGACCTCATCCGCCAACGGGAGATGAAGTGGGTGGAGATGACCTCGCACTGGGAGAAAACCATGTCCCGGCGGTACAAGAAGGTGAGGGGGGCAGGGGCCCCACTTGGCTTCCACTGCCTAGTGGAGCCCTTGGCCTCACCCACAGGTAAAGATGCAGTGCCGGAAAGGCATCCCGTCTGCCCTGCGCGCCCGATGCTGGCCCCTGTTGTGTGGGGCCCATGTGTGCCAGAAGAACAGCCCTGGCACCTATCAGGTGAGGGAGTGGGCAGGGGCCCCAATTCCCCTACCCTCACACCCACCTTCCTGGCTACCCACAGGAGCTGGCAGAGGCCCCTGGAGACCCACAGTGGATGGAGACCATTGGCAGGGACCTGCACCGTCAATTCCCTCTGCACGAGATGTTTGTGTCGCCTCAGGGCCACGGGTACGAGGCCGGTGATGCCCAGGGACCCCCAGTGGCCCCTTATGGGGTCTTCCGGCACAGGCAGCAGGGGCTCCTGCAGGTGCTCAAGGCCTACACCCTGTATCGACCGGAGCAGGGCTACTGCCAGGCCCAGGGGCCCGTGGCTGCTGTGCTGCTCATGCACCTGCCCCCAGAGGTGAGTGACCTTGACCCTGCTCTGGGAACCCTACTTACAGGCCTGTGCCCTGCCCCTTCCCCAGGAGGCCTTCTGGTGCCTGGTGCAGATCTGTGAGGTCTACCTCCCTGGGTACTACGGGCCCCACATGGTGAGAGGCTGACATGGGGGCTGGAGGAAGGACGGTGCTGGCCTGCTGATGGACGTGGCCACAGGAGGCTGTGCGGCTGGACGCCGAGGTGTTCATGGCCCTGCTGCGGCGGCTGCTTCCGCACGTGCACAAGCACCTGCAGCAGGTGGGCGTCGGACCCCTGCTGTACCTGCCCGAGTGGTTCCTGTGCCTCTTCGCCCGCTCCCTGCCCTTCCCCACAGTGCTGCGTGTCTGGGATGCCTTCCTCAGTGAGGGTGAGTGGGGCAGCCAGTGGCTGGGGCAGGAGGCATTTAAGCTCCTTCTGGCTGCTCTGTGCAGGAGGAGGACTCACAGGGGTGGCTGTGGAGGCCTGGGGCCAGAGAGGCCACTGTCCCCAGGGGCCAGGCTACAGTCTACGAAGCAGGGAGGGCTTGGAGCCATGAAGCCAGAGAGGTGGAGGCTGGGGGCCAGGCCAAGAACAGGAGGGGAGTCGGAGCAGAGCCAAGCTGGACTCCCTGTGTCTTTGGGACTCTGCCTTGATACTGCCATCGGTAACCCACCTGCATTCTGTTCTATATGTGAGGTCTGGAGGTTGCACCTTAAAACGTGGTAGAAATCAGTCAGCATATGCATACTGTGCATACTGAATGCCTGTCGTGTGCTCAGCCGGCTTCCTGCCCTCCGCACAGCGGAGGACCACTGGCTGACTTAGAGTTCTGGCCACAGGTGTCCAAGTCGCTATCCATGCGGTCACCTTCCAACCAGCCTTAGACCTCGAGAGCAGGGCTGGGCAGAGCTGGGCAGGGCCTGACCTGCCCACCTGGGGGCAAACACTACACAGGCTCCCTTTATCAGAAGGACGATAGTATGAATAGTGATTGTTCCTACCATCATCACTCAACCTCGCTGGTCCCCTGGTGGCTCTTCTCAGATCAGAGGCTGCCAGGAAGGAATTTTGAGGCTCCAGGACTAGCCCAAACTCACACTGTGGGGAGTGTGCACTGAGTGCTATGCTCCTGGCTTAGGGAAGAGCAGTTCTGCCTAGGATCTTTCTAGAATCAGAGGGTCACAGATCCAAGTTGGAAAGGCCCTTAAAGGGCTCCACCTGACCTTTCATCATGGAGATGAGCAAGCTGAGGCCCAGGGAGGGCTTGGTGTGAAGGCATCAGTAGCCCTGGGCTCCTGGCAGGAAGCTGGTGGCTTGGAGGGGACTGGAGCCTTGGGGTGTGGACAGGGAGCTAGCTCACCAGCTCCAGGGTTCCCTTTTGGAGCCTCGAGTCATGGGACCAGGTGTGCTGAAGGTGATGGCCCTGTGCCTGGTGGCACATCACCTGTCACCCGGATGCTGCCTGGGGTAGGAGCTGGGTGATCATAGCACATGGAGGCCTGACTGGCTCAGGGAGGGTAGGAGGTGCTCCTCCCCGGAGCCCACAGGCACCTGCTGGGTGCTTGCTGGCTCCAGATATGGATGGCATCTGAGCATCAAGTGATCAAGACCTTCATTTTGGCGGGGGTGGGGATGGGAGGCGACAGTAACCAAATTCACAAGATAGTAACTCTTCCCCAAAGCATCTGTGGCTCTTGAGGCTAACTTGGCCAGTACAGCGGCCTGTGTTACCCGAAATGCAACTCCACCCTCTGTCATTGTTCCTGAACCGGGGAGGGCAGAGCTGCAGGAGAGTGGGAGGCATATGGCTGAGGGCAGGTTTGGGTGCAGAACTGTGGAGGGGCAGGGCCGGCCTCCCAGTGAATAAGCCCCCGGCCTGCAGGTGCCAGAGTACTGTTCCGTGT